GGAAGAGGGGCTCATCAGGGTCACATGCTGCTGAGAGGTCAGGGATGGTAAGGCCCGACTGGCGGTGTGGGATGAGGGTTTATCAGACACAGATTTGGCACCAAGGAGGTCACTGGGTACCTGGCAAGAGAATGCCGGGTGCGGTGGCCCAGGCATGGAATCCCAGCACTTTGGGAGGCTGAGGCAGGAGGATCGATTGAGAGTCAAGACCTGTCCCATTGGGGACCGGCGCCCCATTGCAGGGGGTGGGAGGAGCTGGTGTGGTGTAAGGATGGGGAGAGGAGAGGTGGGCATCAGAACAGGAGGTCACTCAGACCCTCAGGGGCACCTGATTTCCCCTCCCACTAAGGACAAATTTCATGTTCAACAGTCAGAGCCATCTGCAGATGGGCCAAGAGGTCCTGGGAGGTAGTGAGCACCCTGTCCCTGGAGGCAGACAAGCAGAGCTCCGAGACCCACCGCGGCGGGAGAGGCCCAGGCTGTGCAACACAAGCCCCGTGTCCTTCTCAGCAAGCACCTGGCTGGTTCCCTGCATCGTAAAAACCACACAGAGGGTCGGTCTTTCTATTTATAGTGTCCAAAGAGCCTCCTGCAAGAACACACATGGGCTCGCACCCAGAGGTGGTCGGCGCGCAGCCTCACGCAGACACCAGACACAAAACACAGCCGCGATCTGTGTCTCCTGGAAAGGGATCCACATCCTGGCTCCCAGGTTATTCCCTGAATTCATTCCGTCACCCCCTCTTTCCGCCGGGCCACCCCACCCCCCGGGCCACCCTAGCATCTCCGCTTGGCTCTCCGCATCTCTCCCTGCTCCTCGGGCTCTGCCCACCCCCACCCGCCTCCAGGCCTCTCCCGCCCCCTCCTCGGGTGTCCCCCAAGCCCGTGACTACAACCCCCAGGCGCCCCCGGCCCGGGTGCTGCGCATGCCCCCTGCTCCTTGCGCGCTCCCGCTCCCCCCGCCCTCGCTTCCTCCTCACCTCCCTCCGCCCCCCTCCCCCGCGCTCGGCTCCCGCATCCCTCCATCCTACCCTGTGCCGCAGCCGCATCGCCACCGCAGCCCGGCAGAGCCGAGCCCGGCCCAGGCCCCTGCCCCTGCCCGGCCCTCGGCCAGTCGCCCCCGGCCCCGCCCCCGCCCGCAGGCCCCCCGCAGCGGCCGCGGCGCCCCCCGGCGCCCCCAGACCCCGGCCTCCGGCACAGAGGCGGGAGACCCGGAGCAGCAGCAGAGGCAGGAGGACTAGGAGGAGGAGGAGGAGCCGTCGCAGGATGAAGGATCGGACTCAAGAGCTGCGGAGTGTGAGCTTGGGGGTGGGGAGAATGGGGGGGCGCTGCTCATGGACTCAGCCTTCCTTGTCCCCAGGCGAAAGACAGTGATGATGAAGAGGAGGTGGTCCACGTGGATCGGGACCACTTCATGGATGAGTTCTTTGAACAGGTAATGGGCCTCCAAGGCCCCCAGCCCCAGCCCTTGGCTGGGTATAGCCGATTTTCTGCTCCAGGTGGAAGAGATCCGGGGCTGCATTGAGAAACTGTCGGAGGATGTGGAGCAGGTGAAAAAACAGCATAGCGCCATCCTGGCCGCACCCAACCCAGATGAGAGTGAGTGTGGCTGCCGGTGACTGTGGGGTGGGAGACATCTCACTTGCCCTCGCCCTCCCCTCAGAGACCAAACAGGAGCTGGAGGATCTCACTGCAGACATCAAGAAGACGGCCAACAAGGTTCGGTCCAAATTGAAAGGTGAGGAGTACAATCCCTCAACCAGGAAGGAATCCCGCCCATCGCTGCGCCCTCTCTCCCGCAGCGATCGAGCAAAGCATTGAACAGGAGGAGGGGCTGAACCGTTCCTCCGCGGACCTGCGCATCCGCAAGACCCAGGTAGGAGGCGGCAGCCCATTGGGGGTCGGGTCCTGATCCGTCTGTCCCCCCACCCCCACCGTAGCACTCCACACTGTCCCGGAAGTTCGTGGAGGTAATGACCGAATATAACGCGACCCAGTCCAAGTACCGGGACCGCTGCAAGGACCGGATCCAGCGGCAACTGGAGATCAGTGCGTGTGCCCCCCACCCCAGGACCCCGAACGCCCCCGAGCAGGGAGTCCTTTCTTCCCGCAGCTGGAAGGACCACCACCAACGAAGAACTGGAAGACATGCTGGAGAGCGGGAAGCTGGCCATCTTCACAGATGACGTGAGCCGCGGGTGGGGCGGGCTCTGCTTTTGGGTGATTGTAGCTCTCTCCCTCGTCACCCTAGATCAAAATGGACTCACAGATGACGAAGCAGGCGCTGAATGAGATTGAGACGAGGCACAATGAGATCATCAAGCTGGAGACCAGCATCCGCGAGCTGCACGATATGTTTGTGGACATGGCCATGCTCGTAGAGAGCCAGGTACTGGCTCTGCCACCCATGCCACTCTGGGATCCCTCCCTGTGCATGTCTCCTCTGTCTGCAGGGAGAGATGATTGACCGCATCGAGTACAACGTGGAACATTCTGTGGACTACGTGGAGCGAGCTGTGTCTGACACCAAGAAAGCAGTGAAATATCAGAGCAAGGCCCGGAGGGTGAGCGGGGCAGGCGGCCTGGGGGTAGGCGGGTCTGCCTGTCTCACTCCTCTTTCTGCTGCAGAAGAAAATCATGATCATCATTTGCTGTGTGGTGCTGGGGGTGGTCTTGGCGTCATCCATTGGGGGGACGCTGGGCTTGTAGGCCCCCCCCACCCTTCTCTCTCCCAGACCCTTCCCCCACCACATCGGGAGCAATACCCCCACCACCCCTTTCACTCCATCCCCTGCTCCAGGCTCACTCCCAAAACAGACCCAGGCAGCCCCACCCCCACGGCAGACCCTGGTGTCCCTGGACCTCACCGGGCCATGGACCCCCCCCCCGTCCCCGCACGTAGATCGCAGCAGGCGTGATTACACATGCACACCAACATGCATGCCGCCGGCACATGCTCGAGACGTGTGGACACCCCAGCGTGCGTGTGCGTGTGATGTGTGTGATGCACCAGAGCACCCCCTCCACCCCCACCTTGGGTGTGTGTGCGTGGTCTGAGCTTCCCCCTTCACCGGGGCTGTTGTGTAGACTGCAGCCAAGTGTAACACAGCAGTCCATCACGCCCTCTCTGTCCTCTGTGAACAGTGTGTGTGCGTGCGTGAGACCACAGATCTGTGGACACACCATTTGTGTACGTGGAATTTTGTGTTTCAGTGTTTGAACCTAATGCAACAGCAACAAAGCCACTGATACCTGAGCCCTTTGTGTCTGCTACAAACCAGGCAGGTGGTGTGTGTGGACTCACACTCACATTCTCAGAGGATCCAGGGAGGCCCAGGTACACACAGGCCATGGCAGACACCCCATGTCTTTGTTACCCCAGGGGCTGTGGCATGTCCCAGGAGGGTGTGCATGTGTGTGTGTGTGTGTGTGTGTGTGTCCAGGATGTGCCTGAAGTATTGATAGGTCTTCTCAGATAGAGCCCTCCACACTGTGGACTGGACACCTGTTTTGGGAGGGCACAGAAATGTGTATTTCTTGCTACCTAGAATGCAGCTGTGTGTGTGTGGCGTGCGTGTGTATGCACGTGTGTGTGTGTGTTAGGGGCTCTCTACATGGTGTGCTTTTTAATTTTTTTTTGTTTTTTGTTTTTTGTTTTTTTCGAGACGGAGTCTTGCTCTGTCACCCAGGCTGGAGTGCAGTGGCGCAATCTCAGCTCACTGCAACCTGTGCCTCCCTGACGCAAGCGATTCTCATGCCTCAGCCTCCCAAGTAGCTGGGACTACAGGCGCCTGCCACCACGCCTGGCTAATTTTAGAATTTTAGTAGAGATGAGGTTTTGACATGTTGGCCAGGCTGGTCTCGAACTCCTGACCTCAGGTGATCCGCCCACTTTGGCCTCCCTAAGTGCTGGCATTACAGGCCTGAGCCACCACGCCTGGCCTACATGATGTGTTTCTGTCCTGCCTGACCTACATGGTGTGTTTCTGCCCTGCGTATTACACACACACACACACACGTGCGTGCACACACACTTCTAAGGACGTGGCCCCATCTGGCTTTGTCTCTCCAGTTGTCCTTGCCCTGCCCCCCTCCCCAGAGGTGCTGCCCAGTGCTGGTGTGGCCACACACGGCTACATCATTGTGCAGGCAGAGCTCCCTGCCTGCCCAGCCTCAGGGCTCTGCATGCTCACACCTAGATCCTCATCTTCCTCCATGTCTCTGCCCAGCATAGCCCCGAGCCCCTGGAAGCTGGTACCCCTCAGTGTGCTCACACGTGGCAAGGCCGAGGTGGCCCCAGGCAGGGGCCATACCAGGCACAAACCATGCACGCTGGCATGGGTGCGGGGATCACACGAATGCCTCCTGGAAGGAAAGGGCTACTTGTAGGAATGTTACTGATGAGGCAAGATGCCAAGGACTTCCCTGCAGGGATCAAAGATCAGGACACGACCCCTTCCTCACACACCCACCTCAGACCTGGGAGAGGACTGTGTGTCCCCCACTGCCCCATCGGATGCTCTGGGCTCTGCCTCAGGGAACTCGGGTTTGGGGAAATGTCTATTTCAGAAGTACTGGAGTGGCCAGTGTGGCAGTGGCCACTCAGGGTGGGCTGGGTCCTGAGACCCATCCCCGACACCTCTCCTGCTGAACCCTCAGGCTGCTCCCCACACCAGGGTGTGACTGAGGGGTACACAGGCCTGGATTTCTGGTGTGAGGAAGGGGCTAGCACCTCCCCTGTTGTGTAGCCAGCACAGGCACAATTTGTGGGTTTGGTGGCAGGTAGGTGGTGCGTGGGAGAAAGGACAGTGTTAGAGGTCCCCACTCCGTGGTCTAGGATCATGAAAGGTGAACACACAAGTACACAAATGTGCCATGCCCTGGCATGGGGCTTATGTGTGCACAGGCAAGGCACTCGGTGTGTGTGTGCGGACCCCAGGGTCCCAGGTCATGTGAAGCGTACGTGTGTGTGCATTGTATGTGTGTGTACATTGTGTGTGCATTGTGTGTGCATGTGGCCAAACAGATGTGACCTCCCAGAACACAGTACCCCTCCACCTCTACCCGAGCTCAGACAGCCGAGCTCTCCCTTGTCCTGTGTGTGTGTCAGTGTGGCCACGTGCGTAACCCCAGGTGGGCTGTCCTGAGCTGGGGGCCTGCCTGTCCCTTCCCAGAACGCCCCTCTGCAGGACAGGAAGTCTGCCCCAAGTCTGGCCACGGCCCTCCTGCTCCCATCTCGGGCTGCTTGGGAGACATCAGAGCAGGCCCCAGCCCCCAGTCCCCTCTTCCGGCCGCCTGGACAGGACCCCCATTCAGCCCAGGTGTTTCCGGAAGTCCCACGGCCTTGGGGCCACAGGAGAAGGGTTGAAGCGTGGCTGGGGCACCACTCCCCCCACCTGGAGTGGCATTGGGCCCACAGCTGCCCATCTCTGGGCCTCAGGTGGACCAGGGGATCTCTAAGGGTCTGCTGTGCCCTTTCTATGCGTCCTCCACATCCTATGATGTGCCTGCTTGTTGGCTGCTGTCTGTGTGCGTCCTGGCATGTTGTCTGGAGGCTGGTGTCTTTTGCATGTTCTTGGACAAATGTGTGCTACCTGCCCAGGCGCCTGCAACCATTGAGCCCACATGTGCCCCACGTGTGCCCTGCGGGTGGTCCCGGGCCTGGCCAGGGCTCAGTGCTCCTCTTCCCCCTCCTCCCTGTTCCCACCCCTCATGAAGCACACTGCGTGTCCATCCCATGTACCCGTGGGTCGACACACGCTCTTGCCACGCCCTGAGCGTGTACACATGATGTGTTCTATGCATTCACCCTGCCCCCCAGCCCGCCCTGCAGAGGACAAGATGGGTGGCCCCGGCTCCCTTTCCCCTAACCGCCCCTGCCCGCTGTGCAGCCGTGTGCGTTGGCGTGTGTTTCTGTGTCACTGGCGTGTCACGTGATGTAGCCGTGTTTGCTGACATGAGCCCCTGCCCCCTTCTCTGTTTCTCCGTTGGTTTCTAGAGCTCTCTCCCTCCCCTTCTCAGAGGGGACAGGACTCCTGGGGCCTGGCTGGGGCCCAGAGCCAGGCCGCCCTCTCCTGTTAGCCCTCAGAGTCCCATTTCTGTTAGCCCTCAGAGTCCCATTTCTATTGGTGACCAACTTGCAAATGGATAAAACACAGGAAAATCCTGCCCCCCCCTTCCTCCCTGCATGTCCTGTCCCCAGAGCCCCCCACCCCACCCTGGGCCAGGTCAGGCCCTGTGGGACGGGAGAAATAGCAACCAATCCAACAGCGGGTGTGCCGTGTGCTCACTTCCTTCTGTCCCCAC